TTTGGTGCATACAGCACTCTGAAAAAAGAACAAGTGAGTTAGTTAAAAACAGCACGTCAGCCCGCCTGTGTTGGAGAGAGGAACAGACTGTCCAGGAGAAACACCAGTTACCTGCGGGACGTCATCAAACAGTCGCTGAGCAAAATGGGAAAGCACGTCGTCCACGGACTTCCCGTTGCCAAAATGGATCACTGCGCCTGTGGCTTCAATGGCGGCCACACGGACCTTCCAGTGCTGGTGGGAGATGGTCTGCATCAGGGGCCCGATCAGAGACTCCGACTGCATGTGGAAGTGGTCTGAGGGACAGGGAGGCCCCCAGTTACCAGAGCTGCTCCCACACGCCTCGCCCAGCTCTGTGGGCTTCCAGAGGACGGCTGCCTGCCTATGAGTTCCTCACCTCCCTTCCTCTCCTACGCCAGGTCCTTGCTGCATGAACAGTACACAATCCAGGCTGCCAAGGAGAGCTCTGTACCGCCCGGCACAGGAAGAGGCTCAGGGACAAGCGTCCCACCCTGATGACACCTGTGCAACCCAGAGGCTTAGGAGGACCAGCGGGGAAAGGCTGGGGGTGCAAACCCATTGTGGCTGAAGACCAGAGAGCCTGGACCTGCTGAAGCCAAGGTGGAGGCCTGACGGGGACACTGGCCAGAGGAAAGAAGCCGAGCCCAGAAGACAGAGGCGAGGCCACACTCCCAGCCCCACCTGAGACGAGACCCCAGGCTCCTCCAGGAAGCTGGGCCAGCACCACTCCAGGCAAAGCCACTGCACTTCCTATTTGTAAAGTCCCCGCAGAAAGTCAGAACAAGAGGTGGCAGGCGCCTGTAATCCCAGCTACTTGGGAGGCTGAGGCAGGAGAATCGCTTGAACTCAGGAGGCGGAGGTTGCAGTGAGCTGAGATCGCCCCACTGCACTCCAGCCTGGGAGACAGAGTGAAACCCTGTCTCAAAAAAAAAAAAAAAAAAAGTCAGAACCAAAGGGTCTCTGGCATCCAGGCCGCCTCTTGCCTCAGCTCTGCACTACTTGGGGCCCGTCTGGGAAACGGCTATTCCAGTGAGACTTTGGGTGAGCGCCTCAACCTCTCTGCCGTTGCCCAGTGTGACCGAGACCAGAGGTGAGGCCCCCCACCCAGGGGAGAGGAAGGCCAGAGGTGCTGGAGATGAGGGGATGCTCCAGGCAGAGGCACAGTCCCTCACCCCACAGCAACCAGTGAGCACATACCCCAGCAGGCTGCGCTTGGGGCTGGGGCACAGATGGGCACAGTGCTGTCCTGTGGAACCTACGGTCCAGGGAGGGAGCTCGTGGGGCTGATGTACAGACTGGGTAGGGAAGTGGTTGAGGATGAAGAAGAAATACATTAAATGCCAGGAATTCTCAATGGCCATGTCCATCCAGCCCAAGGTTCTTCCCCAAGCTCCACAGGAGTTCTGGACCATGTGAAATCCAAAGTTAACCAACGTGGAAATCTCGGCATTTCCCCAAGTCCAGCTCTTCCTCTACTTCTGGAATCTATTCTCCACGCAGCTGCAGTGATCTTTTAACAACCTGAACTCGGGTCTATCACTTCTATTGACACCCCCTGCACTTCCCACTACATTCAGACCATCACTGGGACATCACTGGGACGGCCTGAGCTGGCCAGATCCCTCACTGCTTTCCTGCTCCCTACCGCCCACGGATTTATAGCATCAGTGTTCCCTCCTTCGGAAAGCCTTCCCGCCAGCAGGAAGCAGGCGCCTGCTATCATTCCACATCCCAGCCAGGGGAGGGAAAGGGCAAGACCCTGCAGGAATGGCCAGCTAAGGAAAGGGAACGACCGGATCAGATCAGAGCTCTAAAAAAGATGGGGAACGTTATAAAGTGGAGGGGAGAAGCGGCCTCCTTCCACTTAGGACAGTGGTCCAAGCCAGAGCGGAAAGGCAGGGGAGTAGGATGAATGGGACAGAAAGTGAAATGACCAGAGCAGAGTCTCAAAGCGCGTGCCCTCAACCAGGTGCAAGTCCTGCAAGCCCCCGAGGGAAGGAAAGGGGGCAGCTATCAGGGCACACCCCACCCCAAACCGCCTAACAGGAATTTCTGCGGTGGTTTCCAGGTATCTGGACAGAAGCGCTGGCTCGTGGGCCCCAGGCCTGGGGATCTGTGTGTTTTCTGGACAGGAAGGAAGCAGCCACCCTCGCCATGGCCTCCCCGCCCGCCTGCCCCTCGGAGGAGGACGAGAGCCTGAAGGGCTGTGAGCTGTACGTGCAGCTGCACGGGATCCAGCAGGTCCTCAAAGACTGTATCGTCCACCTCTGCATCTCCAAGCCCGAACGCCCCATGAAGTTCCTCCGGGAGCACTTCGAGAAGCTGGAGAAGGTGAGTGGCCCCCGCCGCCCGCTGCTTCCCTTACTTCCTTTCTGTGTTTTCCTCTCCCACACAGGAAGAAAACAGGCAGATTTTGGCGCGGCAAAAGTCAAACTCACAGTCGGACTCCCATGATGAGGAGGTGTCGCCCACCCCCCCGAACCCTGTGGTGAAGGCCCGCCGCCGGCGAGGAGGCGTGAGTGCCGAGGTGTACACCGAGGAGGACGCCGTGTCCTACGTCAGGAAGGTGAGGCTCACGGGTCACGGGGTTCCTGTCCCGCTCACACGGTGATGTGTTGGCTCCGCTTCAGGTGATTCCCAAGGACTACAAAACCATGACTGCGCTGGCCAAGGCCATCTCCAAGAACGTGCTCTTCGCTCACCTGGATGACAACGAGAGGAGGTAGGCAGACTCGTCCCCTGCCCCGGCATCACGCAGCCCTAATTTGGCGTGTTTTGCTTTTCAGTGACATATTCGATGCCATGTTCCCTGTCACTCACATCGCTGGGGAGACTGTTATACAGCAAGGTACGTTCTGCCTGCTCCTCGGAGCCAAAGTCTTGTATCTGTTGACTTTCTTCTTTTGTTACAGGGAATGAAGGAGACAACTTCTATGTCGTTGATCAAGGGGAAGTGGATGTGAGTGTCGCTAACTTGTCTTTGGAAAATAGCCCGTGACACTTCTCTCTCTTGCTCCCCAAAGGTGTACGTGAACGGAGAGTGGGTGACCAACATCAGCGAGGGAGGCAGCTTCGGGGAGCTGGCGCTCATCTACGGCACCCCCAGGGCTGCGACCGTGAAAGCCAAGACGGACCTCAAGCTCTGGGGGATCGACCGGGACAGCTACCGGCGCATCCTTATGGTGAGTTGGTGCCCAAGCACAGAGAAGGCCAATTCTTGTCTGTTTTTTACTTTCTCCCGAACAGGGCAGCACGCTGAGGAAACGCAAGATGTACGAGGAGTTCCTCAGCAAGGTCTCCATCCTAGGTCAGTGGCTGCGCCCCTGCACGGCTGTGTGTCGGGATGACCTGTCCTCATCCTCCCCCGACAGAGTCCCTGGAGAAGTGGGAGCGTCTGACCGTGGCGGATGCGCTGGAGCCCGTCCAGTTTGAAGATGGAGAGAAAATTGTGGTCCAGGGAGAGCCTGGGGACGACTTTTACATCATCACGGAGGTGAGACGTGCTTCCCACGTGGGCGCTCTGGGTGGCACTCACGTCTGTCCACCTCCACCCACAGGGCACCGCGTCCGTGCTGCAGCGCCGGTCCCCCAATGAGGAGTACGTGGAGGTGGGGCGCCTGGGACCCTCTGACTACTTCGGTGAGTCCAGTGGGCGTCCCCTCCCTCGCACGGCCCAGCCCTGACCTCTCTCTTCAACCCCCAGGGGAGATTGCACTGCTGCTGAACCGGCCCCGGGCGGCCACTGTCGTGGCCCGGGGGCCCCTCAAGTGTGTGAAGCTGGACCGGCCCCGCTTCGAGCGTGTGCTGGGGCCCTGCTCTGAGATCCTCAAGAGGAACATTCAGCGTTACAACAGCTTCATCTCCCTCACCGTCTGAGCACAGCTCCCGCCCTGCAGCCCCAGCTCCCCAGTGTGGTGGCCGTGCCCTGCTCGTCTGTGTCGGGGGCCCGGGAGCCGCTGTGTGAGGTGTGGGCCGGGTGGGGCTGGGTCCCGGCAGCGTGAGGACTGCCCCTTCCCCGGACTCACTTTTTGGAATAAATGATCACCTTGTGCATTTCCAAATCAAAGGACAAGCGGACAAAATGCATCCCAAGATCAAGGAAGGGACAGGCCAGCTTCCTCCCCACACGCCTCCCCGGCTGCCTCTGTGGGCTTCTCCTGGGGGGCCCACCCCACCCCTGCCAGTCTCCTGGAGATGCTTGAGGATCGGTCCTCCCCAGAACCAGGCCAGGACGTTGCCCCTGGGGCCTGGTGACCCTGTGAGGTCAGGTCCCCCAGATTGAGGTCTGAGTGTGGGCAAGTGTGTCAAAAGGGGCTGCCCCCCAGGGGAGATGAGGCTGAGAGCAGGGAGTTGAGGCCGAAGAAGTCAAGGCCCCTCCCGCAAATGTGTACCCCTGCCCGCGCCACTGCACCCCGCCGCACCCCCACCTCCCCCGGGGGCCCTGCTGCGGATGCCGGAGTGGGAGAGTCTCTGAGCTGTGAGATTGATCTTGCCCCTAATTGGAGAGGAAGCCGGGCGCCAAGACACACGGGGCTCCTGCCTTGGGAGCCAGGGCCGCGGCCGCAGGTAGACCCCAGTAGGGGGGGCCGGGCTCGAAGTTCCTTTGGGAGGGGCTGGCGGGACTCCAGCAGGCCGTCCTCACCTTTCTTAGAAAGTCCACCCAGGGCAAGTTGATGTTGGGGGAAAGCAGAAGTCAAGCCAGCCGCGGGCCCCACACGCCCCGACCCGCTCAACCGACTTGTCCCTTAAATGTGTCTTGGATCCCGCAGTGATGACGTGAGCCAGCCAGGCCCGAAAGGGTGAGGCCAGTGCAGAGAAGCTTCCCAGGGGATTCCTGGGTTCCCCCGAAAGACAAGCGAGGTCATTGCAGTTCACCTGATGTTGCTCCTGTCCCGTGCGTCCCGGGGAGGCTGTCCTTGGTCCGAGGCTGCTCGTTGCAGCCCCTCCCCTGCTGGCGGTTACGATGCGTGGGGTCCCCCTCCCCACCCAGCCCCGGCCACGTCGCCGTGTCCCGCCTGTGCCTGTGACGTCCCTGTGGACCTGTGAGCCATCCCCCCCCTTATCTCTGCTCTGAATACTGCATGAAGCATTAAACGTGCAATGAAGTACCTCTTCCCGGCTCGGGAGGCCTTGGTCTGAAG